GTTCTTTCTCTGTAATATGGGAAGCAAATTTACCTCTCTCTTAAAACACATCACATTCCACTTTATAACATAGCTGTTTCATTACACACCTTATTTCCTCTACTAGTGCAAGCTCCCAGAGTGTACAGAATGTGCATTGTTTCTCTTTGAAACCACACAGAACTTCACAAAATACTTGGTAATGAATGAATATCTTATTTTCTAACATTAACATTCAAGTTCACAGGAGAGGATGCAATCATATATAGAATGTTGAGATAGTTGATGAAAATCTTAGTCTTTATTCATTATGATTCTTCATCACTCTACCTTTGTGTAGATGAAGCAAATCTTTGTAATTATCTAGATATTGTTCACTCTATCTTTGAAACAGCAATAAATCTTATCGACCCATTTACAAGGCTGTAATAAACATTGCCCAACTGATAATCATTGAGTACTTTTTCTAAAGAAAATACATCAGTTTTCTCTCCTAGTATTTGTTATATTAAATTTGAGAAATAACTTATTTTTTTTTTACCACATATCCAGTCAGAAGACCCAAAGCAGGCCTACAGGTTAGCAAAAAATGAGAGCATTTTAAATTGTTCCAAGGAAGAAGAATAGGAATGGATATAACTTTTCTGAATGCAGATTGGTTGTTGAACAGATAATGATTTATAGCACATTTAAAATTACTCTTCTGGATGGAATGGTTTATAGAGGGGGGAAATGGGATTGTTCTTTAATATCCTGAAGCATGTGAAAACCTATGCAACTTTCATTGATCTGCTCTCTGCTGGATAACACTGCTATTTAAAATCGATGACATATTTACTTCTCTCAGAATGCTTCCATGGTTATAAACCATTATTTGTTGTTTGTTGAGAAGTAAATTTCTTATTCATCCCCTCGTTAAATTGGAGTTTCCATAGACTTTGGGGTACCTTAGGTTTGTCAGTATTCAGCTTATTTTTTCATACTCCTTCCCATTCCATTTCCATTTCATAACCATTTGTGATAACTTGAGGGTCAATAGTTTTCAATCGTGTCTGAAAAACAAATTAACAAACTGTTAAATTCTGCACACTGCTCATCAAGCATGTATCGGCAAAACCTTTCATAATAATTATTTAATAAAGATAAATATAACATTAATTTGATGCTTTTGTTTTGGGGGATGCAGACTTTTAAAAAAAAACAACAGCAAGATACAGAAAGGTGTACATCAAGAGATGAACTCTCCTGTATCAGACAGTCATATCAAGTTTTACAGGAGCTTATTACATCACCTTAAAATAATGTTCTTTAACGGAGTTAAAAAGGGGAGAAAACCTGTTCAAGAATGCCGCCCGGCCAAATGGCCCATGATTGATGGGGCAGCAACAACCAGGGGGTATTTGCCAGTTCACCAGTGCCAAGTCCTCAGAGTGAGTTTGCTGCTTGTGACAGCTGGTGTTCTCTACTGGAAGGCTGTTTCTGTATACATCTATGATTTGCATATTTATATACCTCGGCTGCTGTATGAGGTCCACATTTCACAGCAGTGTGTATAAGCTGTGCAGCCTTACTGCTTGAGTGCCTCTAGGCATGAGATGGTAGAATTGGTTTGAGTAAAATGAGAATTTTAGGTTTTTGTGTTTTGCAGAGTAGCCAGTAATGCCACATTTTTGTTCATCTCTCTCTTCATCAACTTCAGTAATATTTTTGAGTCATCTATATGCATGGGCTACCATTTGAAGCAGACACATTATATGCTCTCTAGGAGGGTACAAGCTCAGACACTAAGGCATCATAGGAATATAGAAAGGAAGACATTAAAGGAATATATTTAGTCAAGTTGAAGCCTGAAGTGAGGATTGTGGGATTTGCACATTGAAGGGAGTTACTGATGTTTTTCCTTAAGTTGGGGAGAACTTAAGAAGGTAAGAACTGCTCTGCTAAGTCAGATAAATGAACTTCTAAGCTGAGGCTTCTCTTTCTAAATAGTAATATCACAGGGATTCTGTAACAAATGAGATTTCCACAGTTGTTTGAAATATCAAATATAGAATACTTATTTGCAAAAAAAAATGGGGGCAGGCACATTGGATAAAAAGAACATGAAGAATGTAGCTTAAAGGAAATAGGAGTTGGATAAATAAACAATAAATATTTGGAAATAAAGTGGTCTTAGGAACAGTGACAGTGGTTGGTGAACAGGAAGAGATCTATTAGGGTGGAGCTATCATATAAAGAACTTAGAGGTGGTTGAGAATCTTAGCCTTTATTTGCTGTGAGATTGCAAATTTCTTAAGGTCAACTGAGGATGTTAATTTAGTAAATATGATGGGTGGGGTCTTCAAATGGAAAACATAATCTGAAGCAAGATGTTTGCAAAGGCAGTTTCCAGAAAGTGGCGGTATCAGAAAAAAAGGTAACCAGGTTAGAATTCTAATGAGTGAAGAGGATGGGGTAATTTTTCAACAAATGAAGACAATAATATCTGACAGAAATATTTCAGTTTTGTGTGAAGAACAATAAAGAGTTTACAAGTGAAGTGAAGACATCTTCTGTACCTCATTATTCTGTCATGACCTGGAGCATCAGGTGGTTGCTGATGCAGCAGCTCCTATCCTGAAGAACATTCTTGTCATAGACTGAATGTTTATGTCCTTGCTAAATTCAGTTTAGAACTTTATCCCAGTGTGATACTATTTGGAAATGTGGTATTTGGGAAGTGATTAGGCTCGACCCTCACTTATGGGATTAGTGCCTCTGTAAAATAGGCCCCAGAGAGGTCCCTTTCCCCTTCCATACTCTGTGAGGACAAAGTGAAAAGTCAGCCATCTATGAACCAGGAAGTGGGTCCTCATCAGACACCAAACCTGTTGGCACCTTGATCTTTGACTTCTCGGTCTCCAGAATTGTGAGAAATAAGTTTCTGTTGTATAAGTCACTGTCTATGGTATTTTGTTATAGCAGCCTGCATAAAGACACTACTGTATGTTCCAAACACTCATATTCATTATCTATAAACCTTATATAAACACATGAGTGTATATTATCATCCCTAGTATAGATAAAATAATGGAAACAGAAAATAATAAATAACTATCCAAGTTCATACAACTGATATGTGCCAGTGTCATGATTTGAGCTCAGGTCTGTTGGATTCCACAAGTTATTTTAGTTTATTTGCTTGTTTGCCCGTTTTGCTAACATGCTGCTTCCTTAGACAGAGGAGGAATATAAACAAAAGGTAGTAAACAGTTCTCTTGGGCATATTTAATTTGAGTTGGCAAGGAAATAGCCATCTGGAGAAACTGCTGAGACAAAATACTTGCTGGGTTTGCTCCATGCATACCTGTGAAATGTGTGGTGTTAGATATTACAGTCCCTATTTTATAATTTAAGATCTTAAGAAATGGAGTGGATTATGATAACAAAACTAGTTTATGCTAAAAGTGCAGAAAGTAAAGATGATCCACATGACTAGTCTGTATTTATTCCAAGTATAGCCCTCTAGTACAGTACAGATCACTGGAAAAGCATTTTGAGTGTCTAGACAGCAAACAATAATTTTTCACAGATATCAACCAAATATAAAAACTAAAATATTATATATAGCTGCAAAAAACTAGACATTGTCTTTGAGGCATTACTGTCTGATGAAATGATAAATATCATGAATGATATATAAATCTAACTGTTTTAAAATTACCCATTTCTCTTCTTATTTCACTTGGCATAAGCATGGTTCAGACCCACCTTCAGCATACTGCTCATACAGTCGGAGTAAACAGCTATTCGTAGAACCCTTTGCTAGCTCAGTCACAAATCCAAACTAAACGTTATCCATATGTTTACAGGAGACTTTTTTTGGGATATGTTGTCTTCTAAGTAATATTTGACAAAGTGGCTACTGTTAAATTCCATTCACATGCATCAGGTAAATGTCCATCTGACAAAATCAATTCATACATGGTAAATAATTTTAAAAATATGATTATTATTATTTTATATTGCATTGAACTTCACATTTAGAGCTTCAGACTATGGACTTGCCAAAATGCCATATCTAGCCTTAATGTTTAGTACGTAGTGGCTTAAGACCATAGGTTCTAAGGTCAGACCATATGAATTACATTCCAGTCTGACTCATTTACTAGTTGTGTGATACCATGCAAGTTATATTACCTTTTGTGCTGGAGTTTCCTTTTCTATAAAGAATGCAACAATAACAATCATAGTTGTTTGTATGTCTCTGTGTGTGTATGTAACCATTAAGAGAAACTGTAATCTAAAGTCTTTACCAGACTGCCTGATATAGTAGGTGCTCAATTTTTTATTAGGTATTATTGTTGTTTTCATTTTAATTGTATCTGTTAATACTTTAAAAACATGTTAGTCACATATGGGCTATGCTTTACTGCTTTTTCACACTAAGAAAATTATTTTCAATAACTCATCAGACTGACTTTTTTTTTTTTTTTTTTGAGACGGAGTCTCGCTCTGGAATGCAGTGGTGCGATCTTGGCTTACTGCAACTTCTGCTTCCCAGGTTCAAGTGATTCTCCTGCCTCAGCCTCCCGAGTAGCTGGGATTACAGGCATCCACCACTATGCTTGTATTTTTAGTAGAGACGGGGTTTCACCATGTTGGTCAGGCTGGTCTCGAACTCCTGACCTTAGGTGATATGCCTGCCTTGGCCTCCTAAAATGTTGGGATTACAGGCGTGAGCCACCATGCCTGGCCTCAGACTGACTTTCCATAGAGAAGAAAAACGGTACAAAATCATTTTCTGTGTTTCTGAAAGCTTTTATATTTATCTTGCATAGGAAACTCCAAATGCTTATGATGTTAAAGAGGAAGAGGTTATACCTTTGAAGACTATTAATAAGATTTGCTCTAGTAAATTACTGAGTTTCATTAGAACTCTCTTCTGAGACCAAACCCCTAAAAGGGGAAAATAATCTATTAATTCATTACTCTATGTTACCACCCACTTTATCGTGTTTATTCAGAATTTGGACAAAAGACAACAAAAAGAAAAGCAAGTAACAGTGGTTTAAAGTATGCTCAAAATGAAGAGAAAAAATTAGATGTTGGAAGGAAACTGGTTTAGACGCAACATAATAGATTTGATAGGGTTCCATGCTTTTTGAAGATTTGGTTTTTTTGTAGTTTTTTTTGCAATAGATACCTACTTTACAGTCTATACTAAACTTAATCTTTATTTTTGATAAACTGTCATTATTTTAAAATGTTTTATTTCCTAGTTTATTTTTATTTCATAATAATTTCTAATAATCTTTGTACCTCATCATGATCAAGTAGTTAACAATTTTAAATACACATAAATGCCTTGGAACAGTTTTCAGTATTCAAAATTATATTGGTAAATATCTCTCAAAATGAAACATTTATTCTTAACTTTTAATGTAACAACATTCTCCAATTTATTTGTTTTGCATTCATGTTTTCAATGCAACGTTGGGCTTTCTGAAAGTAGGATATACAGCTATTCTGTTTATTTTTCCTGTAGGACTGATAAGCCTATTCTTGGAATCATAATATAAATTGAGGTGCCTTTGACAATGGATGAGAATAAATCTCTTTTTCCCATTAGTAACAAAAGGCTTAGGCTGGATTTTGTTCTTCAGGGTGTACCAACAAGCTTAACTGTTAAAGTACTATAAGAATTGTATTGTGTGTAATTCAGAAGGAGTTCTAAAAACTGTAGCAATTTCTATTGTAAAATATTTAATGAGGTTTGTCAAATGCAAAGATCAAGACACCATAAATAGATATCCAGATTTGGTCTTCAAATTAAATTAGATAAGAAAATTTACTCTCCCTGAATCCAAGGTATTTATGTATAGACACACACAGACACACACACACACACAATATGTATGTACATAAGGAGTGGTAATATATAATAAAACCAATTTATAAGCAGTATAAGAATTGTTTATAAAATTCAAATAAGTTTAATTCCTCAAAATAATTCACACGACTTGAATGGAATACTCTTCTCATGTTGTAGTCCTTTCACCCTTCTGGAGAATTTCTCATTTACTGATAAATTTATGAACAATAAGAAATACAGTTTTACAGTTTTATGAAAGTTTGTTTCACTGAACACAGTGTTACCCAACTTAATTACACAATTTAATTATTAATATCTGGAGTTGGGCTCTGTGAGTAAATATTTGTTGTGTTGGTACCAAGATATCAAGGTCTTTGAAGTCAATTTCAGAAATAAATTCCAGGAATAATTTGAACAATAATTACATTATTGAAATAAGAACATATTTTTGAAAAATAAATTTTCTGAAAAGCTCGCAGAAGACTGTTACATAACTGGCACAGATCCCGTCTATGTCTGAAGAAGGAAAAGAAAGGGAGAGAGAGAGAGAGACCCTCCTGCACTTTGGATTTCACACTGAGTATATACTTTTTAATTTTTAATTTTTTTTTGAGAGGGAGTCTCGCTCTGTCGCCCAAGTTGGAGTGCAGTGGCACAATCCCGGCTCACCGCAACCTCCGCCTCCTGAGTTCAAGCGATTCTCGATTCTCCTGCCTCAGCCTCCTGAGTAGCTGGGATTACAGTTGTGCACCACCACGCCCGGCTAATTTTTGTATCTTCAGTAGAGACAGGGTTTTACCATGTTGGCCAAGCTGGTCTCGAACTCTTGACCTCAAGTGATCTGCCTGCCTTGGTGTCCCAAAGTGCTGGGATTACAGGCATAGGCCACCATGCCCGGCCTGGATTTCACACTGAGTATAAATCAGTGGCCATCTATCATTAAGGGGAGGGCAGGAGAGCTGAGACCCAGTAAAGTAATGAAGCTGATTCCATTTCATTGGCTTATTAGTACTTATTTTGTTTTTATTTTATAAGTAGTTTATGAACATGTTTTTTAAATATAAAATATTCAAACACCACAGATAGATTGGAAGCTCCATTTTCCACAATTTCTAGTCCAATTCCTCAGGAAAAAAATGTTGTAATTATTTGGAGTAAGTGCCCCTATTTCACAGAGTCACATTGTCTTTCAAGAAGAACAAATAAAATAGATTATGGAAATAGCAATAATATCCTTGAATTCCTTCTACTTATACCTTGCTGCCTAAAAATTACTAACGATTTATACATTCAACGAATGTTTGTTTAATATCTATTTGCCTCCTAGATGCTGGGGATAGAGCAGTGAATATAAATAATTAAGATAACATAACAAAAAAACAAAAACTGTCCCTTTATGAAGCTTAGATTCCAGACCAGGAGGTAATTAATAAAGAAGATAAACAAAAATCCACAATATATCTGATGGTGATAGGTGATAGTGCTATGGAGAAAAGGAAGGAAGGAGAATACTGGAGGTGTTGGAACTTAGGGGCAGGGGCTGCTGCAATCTTCAATGGTGTGACATAGAAATCCTCCCTGGTAAGGTGACATTTGAGTAAAGACCTGAAGGAAGTGAAGATGAACACAATTTGCTTACCACCACCACCACCTACCATGCCTCTCACCACATCTGATTGGGCTGTATCACCATGCCCATGCATGGAGGATAATTAAGGCCCGGCCATGACAGGCTATTCCCTCAGCCCCCTAAGGAGAAAGAACCTAAGCAGCTTTTCATAGTTAATTGCTTAAATTTATTTAAAATCATATTCCATTAAGTGAATTATGGACAGTTCTCTTTCCTGTGTGGTATGCCAGAAAGAGCATGAGCTTTGGAGCAGAGAGACCTGGATTCAAATGCTGACTCTGCTAATGACTAGCTATTTACTTGATACAGAAAAGCTTCTGTTTGCTTATTTGCAAAATAAAAATATTAATATTAAAATATTGTGAGAATTGAACAGGTGCTACTAAATGAAATGTGATTAAAGTATGTTAGATGTCCCAGCGGTCTCCTAGTCCCTGATTCCATTCTATATGTTTACATTTCCCTGGCAACTTGAGGATGATATTCTCATGTCTTCTGATAGATTTCTGTCTACTAGAAAGTAAACTGCAAAATGTTAAAAATTAATTTTATTTATTTATATTTATTTTATTTTATTTTATTTTATTTATTTCTCATTGTGGTATTTTATTTTTTATTTGAGTATCTCTCAAAGTCAAGTTCCTCAGGTATTGTAGGTGCAAAATTTTGCGAAATGAATGAATATGTTTTTGTGGGTTTTTGTTCTTGTTGTTGTTGTTTTGTTTGTTTGTTTTTTGAGATGGAGTTTCACTCTTGTTGCCCAGGCTGGAGTACGATGGCACTATCTCAGCTCACTGCAACCTCTGCCTCCCAGATTCAAGCGATTCTCCTGCCTCAGCCTCCCAAGGAGCTGGGATTACAGGCATGTGCCACCATGTCCGGCTAATTTTGTATTTTTAGTAGAGATGGGGTTTCTCCATGTTGGTCAGGCTGGTCTCGAACTCCCGACCTCAGATGATCCACCCGCCTCAGCCTCCCAAAGTGTTGGGATTACAGGCGTGAGCCACGGCACCCAGACAAATGAATACATTTTATGTCTATGTGTGTGTGTGTGTGTGTTTTAAAAGTAATCCCTCCTTTTTAGAGATTCCATCTCAGATTTTGAAACTACCTATTCATTAGCACTTGGGTTTTCTTAGCTATAAAATTTCACCGAATAGTTGGTTTACCTCTTTAAGGTATATTTGATGTATTTGTGAGTTTTTTCAACTTTCTACTTTGACTTGCGAGAAATAAAGAACTCATACTCAGAATTTATTTGGCTACCTTTACAATGCTGCTAGTAAAAAAAAAAAAAACTATGTTGCTTTAAAGACTTAGGCAAGAGAGGGGGAAGAGGAGAAATGAAGGAAGGGGAGGTTAGGAAAGCAGAAAGGCGGGAAAGAGACAAAAGGGAAGGGAAGAGAGAAGAAAGGAAAAGGAAATCCCAAAGAAAGCCTTTGCCTTTTCCTAATCCCCCATAGCAAGCAATTATTATCAGCATTTTCTGCCTGGAGGCATTGGTATGTAACATAAATCACAGAATGGCTGTACTCAGCCAGGAACTGAGTGACTCAGGGAGAACTCCAAGTGGTGGGGACAAGCCAGCCCTACCTCCAGCAGGAGGGCTGCATACACAGCTGGATCCCTGAGTGTTCCTTATTACACTTCCTGGTGACTCAGACAAGCACTCACATGCTAGGGCAAGGGGTATTTCATTAGAGAGCGTTCAGGTGATTTTTCATCCTCTAAAGCTGAGATGGAGCTGAGTCAGCCAATATAAATCCAGATACCTAATTAAAAGAGCTCATTTGTATCTGCTTGGCTGCTTGTGTGTGAAGGCTCATAGATTGTCTAAGCTGAAGTTTCTATGAAAACTCCTGTGTTAGGATACACTAGCTCTACCTGCTGAAAAAGACTCAGCCCCTTGGCTCCTTTGGTGGAACTGTGCTGCACCTTTATCCAGGTGAACCATGGTGTTTGGTGTGGAAAATGTTGGCAGAAAAAGGAAGATAGCTCAGAAAAGTAGAACGAAGGTGATAATTATTTCATCTTCAGAATTTTCAGGAGCTAGATATCTTCTGCCACAACTCTTCCAACTTGATAAGCAAAATACCAAGGGGGTTCCAAAAGAAGCAGAGCTAAAGGAACACATCTTCTCCTGATTATATTTTCTTGCATTAATCTGTTCAAAAATATGAGTAGTTGAAAAGAGTTGCATAAGGCAAAAAGCTTTGATACTTTATCTCTGCAAGATGCAAAACATCCTCTAATAAAAATAATTTACCTCTCTAATCCACCAAGAAGTAAAATAAGATTCCAGGGTGAAACATAAATCATTTGTAATTTCAGCCAGCCAGGTTCTAAATGAGTTACCCTCTTATTTGGACATAGAAATTTTAATCTCTGGAGATTTATCATTTGCAACTTTGCAGCTATAATTATGTTTAAGGCACATGTCTGTTCTTAACTAGATAGGGAATGTGTCACAGCCCTTTATGTATCGAAGGCATCTGCCATGATGTCTAGCACAGCATAAGCATGGAGTCAGTGTTGATTGGAAATGATAAAAAAAAAAACGAACAAACAAAACCCTTGTACTAGTTTATGAATATTATTCATCTTTGCTTGGTTCCTTTCCTAATGGCTAAGAAGCTGAAGACCTGTATGTGTCTTAGAAACACGTGAGTCTTTATCACTCTTCTCAGTTTAACATTTATGTCCCAATGATATAAATAGGGTTTGTGCTTTTTCTATTCCTAAAGTGTTCTGAATTTGAGTATCTAAAATATGAACTTGAACACCCAAACTAAATTTTCTTAACTTTTATGCAGCATACTTCACAAAAGTAAAGACTCTGAATGTTCAAATGTGACCAACAGGCTTGGATTAAGTAAAAGCAATTACAGAAGATGACTATTTTCTGTGAGTAAATTACTATATTTCTAGTAGAAACTTTGACTTGGGGATTAACTTCAAAGAGTGTTAAAACTAAAAAGGACTTAGGAATTATCAAGCCCCATTTTTAAAAAACTTTTTAATTTTTTTTTTTTTTTCAAAATTTTATACTACAGAAACCCTTGGAAACTGACATTCAAGCTTTGTAGATAGAGCAAATATGTTAAGTGTTCCTCTGGTTTAGAAAACAGGTTGGATATCTCACATTCCATCTCATATTCCACCTCTCATATTCCACTTCTTGTGGTGTTACATGAAACATCTAGGGATCACAAGAGTCTAGTGGGAGACCCACTGCTCTTTACTTTACAAAGGAGGAAACTGAGGATTAAAATGTTACAATGACTTGCCTATACCAAAGAGCTAGCTTGTATCAGAAGTGAAGATAAAACCCAGACCTTCCCTGTTTTGCTTCCATAATAAAGCTGCCTTCACTCCTTTCTTTATTTAAAAAGTAAAATATATTCATTGTAGATAATACCACATTAAATGTATGGCATCTAACTCCCAGTAGAATTTTCTTTCCACTGTACCATGCTGCTGCACTCTAGGTTCACTAGAATAAATACCATTCACTCTGTGTGTGTGTGTGTGTGTGTGTGGGTGTGTGTGTGTGTGTGTGTGTGTAGCTACTATATAGTGCCAAACTTCAAGCTGAAGGGAATTCAAACCACAAGTCATGGTCTTTTAATTTTTTGGAGTGAATGATTCAATGGCAAAAATGTATAAAAATAAGTTAAGTAGAAAGGGGAAAGTATGCCCCCATGTAACTGGAAAACACAAGGGTGTTTAATTTCAGGCATGATTGAATCTGGAAGTTCAAATGACGTCATAAGAATTATGTTTTTCTCTCTACCTAAGTGCTTCTGCATACAATGGGAAAGATGACCCTGGAAATTCCAGACTAGATAATATATGAGATCTCAGAAGAAAAAAGAGCCAACCTCTCTCCTCTGTCTTTCCCCCTTTCCTTCTCTCTTCCTCTTTTTTCAGCCATTTCAGTTTGTTGAAAGAAATAATCTGACTGGCTCTGATTTAGTCAATGCTCACTCATTAGCCAAGTACTCTTTCTAAGGGACATAGTAATCTGATTGACTAGTTTGATGACCAATGCCATATCAAGGGAGGTCAAGTTGTATGACAAAAAGCCACACCAAGTGACTACAATTCTTTGAAGAAAAGATGCTACGCAGATAAAAGTGAAAGACAACTCTACATGAAGATAATTTCCAGATGTATGTATGGCTAAAAATGCCAAAATAGGATTTTACCTACTATAGTTCTTTTTACCTATAATCTAATACCTGGTTGATCAGTCTTGTTTCTCTCCTGTTTCATCTTTACTTTTTTGGTAAATGTGCCACTAAGCAAAGCAATATCCAAAGTGAGAGTTTTTAGGAACCAGTGGCTCCACAACAACCACAAATAGGATAGTTTGTCAAAGGATCTTGACATTCAGTGGAAAAGCTGTTAAGAAGAGGTCACAGCAGTTGCCACAGACAAGGTCAGGCTTTGGGTAAATGATATATGCAAACCTCATAAAGGATCCACCCACAATTCTTCATAGCTTAATTTTACTATACATTCCTTTGTATTGCACACCAGGCCATTTTTTTTGTGTCATTCTCTTTATGAATGCCACATCTGAGATACCACTCAGTACATACTAGCTAGTCACTAAAAATTTACTTAGTGAATCTGCAAATCAATGAATAATAACTTCTCAGATGGTATTGTATCTAGATCCCACTGTCTTGATGAGGATTTGTTTCTTGGTTACTTTTTCTCCCATAACAGGAAAGAAAGGTTTATTGTGAGCACTAGGTATCTCTGGGGGATGAAGAAGACATTAACAGCAAAGAAAACACAGAAAATGGAGAGAAGTGTTGCTAAAATCATATTTCATGAAGTTGCCTCTCTAAACTTAAAGATGCCTTTGTTATTAAAAATAAGCGTTATGCTCAGAGAGTTAATTAGAACTAGTCTTTTTCCCAGAATGTGTTTCTGACTATATGGTTGTATAATATTCTGTGCTTTCTACTTTCTACTAATAATAAGTACCATTATGACATATCTGGGTTACTTAGGCCAATTTCTCTGTCCGAATCATATATTTAGTTTTGGTTTCTATTCCTAAATTAGCTAGGTAGGTCTGTACCAGATTTCACTTTAGCCCAGACTAGTTCAACATTTATATTTGATCACAGAAGAGAATGGACAGGAGTGTGGATAACTTAGTTTGATTCATCCCTAATATGAGAAAGATGTGGCCTAGTGACAATAGTTCAGGAAAGCAGACCATCTTTGTGTTAGTATCCAGAACATTATGCATACTAACTGTTATGACATGGTAATTCTGTTCCCGAGTTTATAGTCTTTCATGTAGCAGATATACATTCTAGGATGAAAGTAAATAAATAAATAAATAATACATGAATAAATAAAATTAATATCAGAGTGGGGACTGAAACCCATGTCTTTCCTTATTATCATGGCATTAGAAACTTGCCTTTATTTTATAAGAGGCAAGCCTCCAGGCTTAATGAAGCTGCTCCCTCAATAGTCGTGTGAATCAGAAGAGCTGGGGGAAAAAAAAAGCAGGGATCCTTTTCCATCTTTTGCTTAGTTATAATGCTAGTTATACTCCAAGTGCAAACTCTTTGAAAATAGTGATGATGTAGGAACAGGCAGAATTTTAGAACCCACATGGAATTTGCAACCTTAGCTTGAAAAATCCTCTCTTGACATATAGACTATGCAGATTTGCTATATAAGTGATTTACAAAGAAAGCATATGGAATTCACTGTCACTTTTCTCCAATCACTCTTCACTTCTTCCACATATATTTGAAGGATTACGAAAATGACTGATCCTGGAATAGGTCCCAGGGTGAGCCAGGACCAGGAAACATGGTTTGCAATGAGTTCCAAAGAGCCTTATTCTTCTCCATTAGGTTACTTGTGAGTAGAGGGCATTGTCAAATGTAGTCATTTTCATTTTTGTGTGAGGCAGGGCAGTGTCTTCCAAAGGCTGGGCAGGGGGACCTAACCCTTCAAGTCTTACTTCTAGAGAAAACTTACCTACGTCATTCTAAATAGACTCCTCAAATCCTCACATTCATTTCTAATTATTAAACTACCAAATAAGGTTAAATATGCACACAGTTTATGTGTTTCTGTTATGGCAATGACCACAACTCACTGTGCTTGTTTCCAGGTCACTCTTGCCCACTTTTGGCTTCAGGTGGCATGTTACTATCACGGTATCCCTAGTGTACCACTGTGCATGACAAATAGCGCATGTCAGTAACCATGCAGTAACCACCATCAGTTTTGAATTTTATTCAAAGGGCTTTCACATAGGCAATCTCTTTTTATAACACATTTCCATAGCATATCAAGAGCCAATTTTTTAAATCTCTGAGTAACACACAGAAAAATTGAGGTGTGATAATGTGTATTTGCACAGCAAATCAGGGACAAAATAGGGTGTTTGCCTGAATTCCAAGCCCAACATCTTTGTACTACTTTCTTATGTCACCTATACTCAGACTTCAGAATAGATGTGCTACATTCTTATATCAGCTGTATTCAGACTTCAGAATACATTTTCATGTACCTGGAACATGGAAAATAGAATAGAGAATAAGAAAAAAGACAAACTTTCCAAAACACCAAACCCTAGAAATGAGTACCCCAAACACAGGGCACTTTTGTTCTTCAATCTTGCAGCAGAACATAACCACGTGGTGATAAATGTGACTGTAAATGTCAGACCGTGTTGCTAATTTTTCAGTCAAGGATAGAAAAATGATTTTAGTCTTCCAAATATTTAATACATTTTTTTGCAAAAATTATGTTTTTACTTTTTATATTTAGTGCATGTAATCATTTGTATATTTATTAAATCTTTATTCTATTCAGTGTTGATTATAAGTAATATAAAATGGCTTGAAGGTGTTGGTGGAGGAGTGAAGCCCTTTTCTCTCGGGCTACTTTGATTCACCTGTGAGAGACCATGAATAGGACCAATTTCACTGGCTGAAACCTAGAAGATGTCTGTAGGAGCCCATGCTTAGATCTTCACATTTCACCCCTGCTTTATTCTCTGGGCTAAGTATGTCTGAGGTAGGCAGAATAATGCCCCCACGCTGGAGATGTTTACTCCTTATCCTGGGAATCTGTGACTATGTTACCTTGAAAGGCAAAAAGGGCTCCACAGATATGATTAAATTAACGACTTGAGATGAAGAGATTATCCTGGATTATCTAAATTGGCCCAGTGTAATCACAAGGATCCTTAAAAGAATCAGAGAAGGAGAAGTGATGACAAAAACATAGCTTCAGAGTCAAAATCAAAAAGAGATTATTGATGCTGCACTGCTGGCTTTGAAGATGGAAGGTGGCCAGGAGCTCAGGAATGCAGAGAGCCTTTAAACTGGAGAAGGCAAGGAATTGATTCCTTCTTCAGCCTCAAGAAGGACCATAGCCATGCCACGACTTTGCTTTTAGCCCAGTGAGGCCCATTTTGGACATCTGATCTCTAAAACTGTAAGATAATATGTTTGAGCTGCCTTAAATTTCCAAGTTTGAGTTAATTGACTATAACTGAAATAGGAAAGTAATATGGTATTTAAAAACAAAGTGTTAAATGTATAGAACTAAAAGGAAAACAGATTTACCAATTTCCTGTATTCTAAAATCCTCCAGTCCACCTATCACCTCATTATTAGAGCTGCCTTTCAAAGACACAGCACTGACTATTACTCTCCCACGCAAAAAGACTTGAATGGCTCAACATTACCTACTGAATATAATACCACACTTCAGCCTGACATTCATCTTTCCCACGAACTTCCTTACATTCTGTCTCTCATTTACTTACATTTTTCATGTTTCAGTCGTATCAAACTACTTGTCAATCTCTGAAAACTCATTTAAGTTTGCCACCTTTGAACCTGTGCCCAAAGCATTCCTTAGCCTACAATTTCCTCTTCACCCCTTCTATACATTTTCATTCAACTTACTTGTCCCTAAGGTCCAGTATAATGCTATATCCTCAAAGAGACGTTTGCACAATTCATAAATTACCTTTCCTTCCTCAAAACTCTTTTAGCTTGTTGTTTTTATTCCATGGTGTCACCCATTTCATTGTGCCATGGTTGCCTATATTCCTGTCTCACTTCCTGGATTGTAAGAACACTGAGGGCAGGAAAGAAGGATGAGGAAATTGCCTGTTTTTCCCTGAAGTACCTTGAGCTAGAAGCTCAATAACCATGATTTAATTGAATTGAAAAGCTGACACTAAGCATTCATTGCTGACACTAAGCATTCATTTCTGACACTAAGCAGAGAGGATTTTATTCATAATCATCATCTATCAGTCACAGCATCCTTGTAGTCAGGGCTGTGGATCTGAGATATGGTTCTCAGTTTTACTGTTGAGATCCATATTTCCATATTTCAAGTGTGAAATAAGAATTTCTACTTTGGGTGACAGTAAACATCAGGTGATGGCTGGTGCCACTGGGCTTAAGAGTGAACATCCTCTCTTCCTCCCCACTAAGAGCAGGCTGACTTATAAATAGAGACATTTTACCCAGATTTTATTTCCAGTGGTTTCACTCTGCATTCCACTATGCACCATTTAATGAAACCAAGTTTTGCTTCAGAACTGGTTGATTCTCTGCACCAGGTTAGAGAGTCCAGGGAGCATGTACAATCAAATTCCGTCCAACTAAGCAATGAGATGTGAAATTGGTCTGGGAGCACACGAGCACCTTGAACGATGTCACACTGACTTGTTTGCTACCAGAATGGATGAGTGCAGGCCCTCTCTGAAAGAAGTTTCCTGGGTAATTGAGCCCAAATGCCTGGGAACTAGTAGCTAGCAGGTAAATAATTTCTTCTCAACAGAGGTTAAACACAAGAATGCTTTGTCTTGTTTGGCCCATCATCCTTTAAATTTGAACTTCTTAGCCTCACGGGGACGGTGCTTACCTACCAGAGACCTAGAGGCATTAAAGCCAGTCCGGAGTTTCCAGGAAGGAAGAAATCCTTATAGTACATTTATATTAAAAATATAAATTTTATACGATTGTCTTCTTCGTTTAAAATACATACTTATTTGTGAAAGCTACAACCCAAGAGATTTAATAGAATAAAGGGGAAACTGAAAAACACATACAACGTTTCTTCTGACTCTTTTCTTCTAAATTTTGAGTTGGGGTGTTCATCCCCTACCCCTTTCTCTGTCTCTCTCTTCTTCTCCTGTTGCTGCTGTTCCACCTCTTCTTTATCATCCACTTCTACTTCTGTCCTCCTCCTTCCTTTTCTCCTCCTTTCTTTTCATTGCTGACACTAACCAGAGAGGATTTTATTCATGATCATCATCTATCAGTCACAGCATCCTTGTGAAGCATTCATTGTTGGCCCTCTGTCTACAGTGCTGAAGTACTTGGATCACTGGCCAGCCCAAAAATGGCAAGTTTCAGGTCATGGCTCTTCTCCCTACTATACAATTTTCTACATTTAAATTTTACCTTTCTCTATGTTCTTTCTTACTTCACATCTTAGCACTTCTTGCTTTGCTCAACATTTAAAGAATAATACAGGATACAAAGAAGTTCTGAAGCAGTTGGTGGTGGTATGACAGCTGTTCCACTAGTATTCCCCCAGAGAGCAATTTTACTCCATCCGCAGAGGAAAATTAAATCACCCCCTCCCCAGCCCCCTGCACCATTTCACCGATGAGCACCTGCCAGTGACTTCCAACTGGTAGCCATGACAAGAGAGGCCCTCATCGCTTTCTGGGTGGGCAGCCAAAGTACAAATGACATCCCTGTGCCTCTGCTGACAGCCAGATCTGGTCAAGAAGCCATTGCTCAAAACTTTCTACTTTCTGTAAAGAGGGGTCTGGATTCTGTCTGCCCAAAGCTAGTGGGTAAGAAAGCTAGGGTGATGGCTTTAGGGATTGCCCCTTGATTTTTCACATCCTGATATCTCTCCAAAGTAAGGGTTGTTGGAGCTGGAAGGTGACATTCTTTAAACAAACAACAACAACAATAATAAAGGATTCCCAAAGAAAAATTCAATCATTTGGAGGAGAGAATGCTGCTGCCTTTCCTAGCCAGTTCTGCATTTTCAAAGGGAGATTTGTGCTGCAAGAAGCAGCTTTTGGAAGTCATCTCAGGAGAAGATTCTCTTTTTTTCCCTCACTAATCAACCCTTTTGTGCTGGCTGGGTCCAGTGACGAGTCACATGGAACCTGCAGGAAAGCTATTTTAAACCTATGTTTTGCATGCCAAATGTACGGGAGGCTAAAACCTGACAAGGGAGGTCACCGTCATTCACCTTGCTGCTCCTGGGCCGGCCTTGATGATTCACAACTTTTAGCTGTGCCAGGTACTGAAGTGATTTCTTTCTTTCCTTCTTTTGTTACATATTCCATTTCCTTTTGTTTTCACAGTCCCACCAAAGATCTCCAATATCTCCTCGGATGTCACTGTGAATGAGGGCAGCAACGTGACTCTGGTCTGCATGGCCAATGGCCGTCCTGAACCTGTTATCACCTGGAGACACCTTACACCAACTGGTAAGCAATACTCCAGGTTCCAATATGCCACAAAAAAAGAATCATGAAAACCTCTGTTTTTCAGGAAGGGAATTTGAAGGAGAAGAAGAATATCTGGAGATCCTTGGCATCACCAGGGAGCAGTCAGGCAAATATGAGTGCAAAGCTGCCAACGAGGTCTCCTCGGCGGATGTCAAACAAGTCAAGGTCACTGTGAACTGTGAGTACGGCAGGAGCCAGCAGGTGCTAGGTCATGTAAACTTGTGTGCCTGTCCTTCCTACAGATCCTCCCACTATCACAGAATCCAAGAGCAATGAAGCCACCACAGGACGACAAGCTTCACTCAAATGTGAGGCCTCGGCAGTGCCTGCACCTGACTTTGAGTGGTACCGGGATGACACTAGGTATGTGCCAAACCTACCATCCCCCATGACTCTCCTTTCTATTCTTCTGTTTTTGAACTCTTAGGATAAATAGTGCCAATGGCCTTGAGATTAAGAGCACGGAGGGCCAGTCTTCCCTGACGGTGACCAACGTCACTGAGGAGCACTACGGCAACTACACCTGTGTGGCTGCCAACAAGCTGGGGGTCACCAATGCCAGCCTAGTCCTTTTCAGTAAGTATGCCAAAGCAGGGCCCAACTTGATGCTCCATGATGATTACTATTTTTTCCCCTTTAGAACGTGTTTTACCCACAATCCCCCACCCCATTCAAGGTCAGTATGATTTTTATCACTGTAGCTCTCTTGTTTTTGTTTTGCTTAATGTTTCTTATTTTAGAAATTGGTACCACCGTGCACTTCAAGCAAAAAGGTATGGTTCTTATTTTTGGTTACCTTCCATATTCTCTTTTTCTCTCTCCTCTTTTGCTCTGCAGGACCTGGGTCGGTGAGAGGAATAAATGGATCCATCAGTCTGGCCGTACCACTGTGGCTGCTGGCAGCATCTCTGCTCTGCCTTCTCAGCAAATGTTAATAGAATAAAAATTTAAAAATAATTTAAAAAACACACAAAAATGCGTCACACAGAATACAGAGAGAGAGAGACAGAGAGAGAGAGAGAGAGAGAGATGGGGGAGACCGTTTATTTCACAACTTTGTGTGTTTATACATGAAGGGGGAAATAAGAAAGTGAAGAAGAAAATACAACATTTAAAACAATTTTACAGTCCATCATTAAAAATTTATGTATCATTCAGGATGGAGAAGGTTCTACTGGGATATGTTTATATCTACTAAGCAAATGTATGCTGTGTAAAGACTACACCACACTAAGGACATCTGGATGCTGTAAAAATAAGAGAAGAACCAGATGGATATTAAGCCCCCCAACACACACTTTATCCTTCCTTCCTTCATCTTTTTTCATCTGTGGGGAAGAAAATAAGGTCTTGCCTTTGGTGTTTATATTTCCATAACCTTTTAATTCTATTTTTCATTTGAGCTGACTTGTAGCCACTTCAGACTATCAATGGAATCTTATGTTGAGCCTTTCTCTGGCTTTCCTTCCTCCACTATCTCTCCAACTTTAGAGATCATCCCCTCTCCCTCCAGTGCGTTCTATCTCCCCCACACCCACCCTAGATACTCCCTTTTCACCCACCTTTCCTCCCTCACCTCTCCTCACCTCCACCCCCTCCCCAGAGCACTAGTCATGCCGCAAATGCTAGGAAGTGCCATTTTCATTTTCTCCACTGTGCGTGTGTGCTCAAGTCTTTCGCTCTCACGTGGGTGTACATGTGTGTGAGCGTGTGTGTGTCTCTCTCTAAAGCATGCCAAGGGAATGGTCCATGTGTACATAGACTCATTGTGCTGTAGATACTGTCCTGCATTGTAATTGTGAGATGCGGCTGTAACAAGTTGCTGGGGGAGATGGCGGGGAAAGAGGCAAGGAGCAGAGTCCTCCCTACATCCATGGCTGTCACATGGCATCAGTGTGTATTCAAACCAAGCTATGCTCCTTCCAAGGGCAGGACCCCATATTCCTCCTAGTCCCATCATCAGAACCGAGTGGGGAGTCACTCAGAATATCACTGTAAATGAAAGTGCCTACTATCGATGGGGTAAGCAAACAGCATAAGGAATTATGACGTGGACGAGGTGACCTAGGAGAGAAAATTTCAGATTTTACTCTCATTTCATGAGTCTGAGGGATTCTTATATTTCCTGGCATTTAACAGGGTAGGCCCTGCTCCACTGTGAAAATGAGCAGCATGTGTTGAGTAAATCCCCAGAAACAGGAAGGTCTCCAAGTGTCAACTCCCAGTGAAAGAATGATGAACCACTTGGAGATCCTAAGCAGCCCTGTTTTACCTCCTCCCTAATCTTAAATAACATTTGTCCCATGAATTCCCCTGAGCAGAGATTGTTTCCTATTTCAGATAAAATACAGTGAAAGTGAGCAAGGCAGAAAAAGTCAACAGATGCCCAGGCTCCTACTGTATTCTGGAGATACTGTCAGAGCTCTAATACAGAGCACTGGCCATAATGAAAAGCAGTTCACTCCTTGTGCTCCTCTGCAGATGTTTTTCCCAGTGTTCTAGGTTAATGTTTTATTTGGTTGCCTGCATAATCCCTGTTCTGTTTCACTGATGGTGTTTGCAGCACCACTGTTCATGGTGGTCCACTGTTATCCTATGCCAGGGTGCTAAGAATTGCATGATATTCATCTTCCCTGCTCTATTTAAATTTACATCTATAAGAGTCATCTTGACATTAACACTGAAATGTGATCTAGGTCCTTAACCAAAATTGCTGGGCAACTTGTAATAAATTTAGACAGAAATTTTATGAGTACCACAAAGCTTGGTGTTACCACATCACCAGAAGGATTTCTTAGGAAATGTCTTGCCGAGAGAGCTGGCTCTCTGCATATAGATGTCTTTGTCAGAAAACCAACCCTTGCTCTCACTTACACAGTAGTAAGCACTGAAAGTGGTTCAGTTCATGAGAGGACAGAGAATTATTTTGAGATTATATTTGAATGTAATCTTGCAGAGCCAAATATGGTATGTCATTAAGTTGGAACCTTGTAAATAGCTGTTCCATGTTATAAAATGAGAAACTTTGTAACTGGAAAAAAAGAAAGGAAAGAAGGAAGGAAGGAAGGAAGGAAGGCAGGGAGGGGGGGACGGGGAAGGGGGGGAGGGAGGGAGGGAGGGAGGGAGGGAGGGAGGGAGGGAGGAAGGAAGGAAGGAAGGAAGGAAGGAGAAAGGAAAGGAAGGCAGGAGGGAGAAAGATCTAAGTAGCATTGTTAATTTCTTCAATTTCTTCTAAGGGATTTTATTGTTTGTTTTAGAAGCTTATCACAGCCTTCTTTCATGATTTTGCAGTTTAGACTTGATACAAGGAAAAATTCAGCTTGGGGATGGTTAAGAGTGTTTATAGCAGATTCTGACATAGGAGAGAAAACAAATTCTCATCCAAGAAGGTAGCTAGTAAAATATAGGGAAGGTGAGCCATATTCCTATGCAGCATCAATTTATTGACAATCAGGTATTTCTCTTAACAGTTTGGTCTTCTTAGTTCAAGAATAAAGGGTATCATCTTTAATAATAAGCATTCCCCAAAAATTGAAGAGGCAGTCACACACTTAAGTGTGTGGCTTTAGAAAAGCGCATGCTAATTTAAAGATATACAGGAAGAGAAAAGTAGGAGTTAAGTTGGATGTTGTTAGAAGTTGGATGTTAGTATTACCTTCAGGAACAGATCCCCATGGCATGTCACAGGCCTTAATTATATACCTGGCTTTCTTATTGTCTCCACTTTATCATGAGGACAAGGTCTTGGTTTCATGGGAGGAACTTCTCCATTGAAATAAATGTCTGCCATGTCAGCACCGTTTGTTCCCTCAGTTTTAATATAATGGACCATATATTAAACATAATTAAACATATATTTAAATGTGGTGTTTGCCTGTGTCTCTAGCAGGATCTTGAAATTTTAAAAATTTGCTTCTGGTTCCTGTTTCAGAGAAAACATTGTCCCCAGAAATTTCATAGGATTGAAAGTGTTCCCTAAGCAGTGTGAACAATGGAGGAAAATATAGTTTAGAGAAAAGTCAGGGAAAGGTAGGGCCAGAGGACTGACACCAAGAAATCATTGAATCTCAACATAAGACTTCTTGGAATTTAGTTAATCATATTGGAATAAATTCCTTCAAGAATCTTGTCCCTTGGTAATCAAAGTTTGAAACCCCGCACTGAAAAGCACCAACTGGTTGGAAATAATATACTGAGAGGAGTGAAATTCATCAATTAATCTGAGTGGCTAATATATTTAATATCCTTTGTATACAAAGTAAAACTCCACCATTCGTAAAAGGAAATCCTTAGACCCAACTTTCAGTTAACAAAAACAGAAATGACTTTGACCCAGGGTGCTTCCTGAAGAATGAGAACTATCCAGGGCTTTACAACTGCAGAATTGTAATTATGCTCTGTGCAATTGTTGAGCAAAGGTTTTGCCTTGCTGGATAAAAAGTCTTGTTTGTTTCGAGACATGAAATCCCCATGTCTTAAAAGAACTAAGGCTTATAGAAAAGCAGATGGGTTTTCTCTCAGGAAGGACTGCCCCATTGACCTTTGCCTTCTCTTCCAAGTCAGACAGACTTCTCGCTTGCCATGGGCATTTTTTTACTACATAGTCAGACTACTGGGGCTACTTATAGAGACCTTGTAAAAGTACTCGTGATTTTCACGTTCTTGGAGGACCAAACAAAAATCTGTTTCTCCTCCAAAAATGGACTTACCTCCTTTGCACACAAAAGCTAAACTCCTCAGCATGAAATTGTTTGAGTTATTACTTTACCAAGTTGTGAGCTTCTTGAATCCTCCAGAGTCGCAGATTCCATCCCTGAGTTGGTTGTGGTTTCACTGTTTCTATTGGCTATTCTCCCTGAATTTTTCATTTTGTTCTTTGCAGGGCTCGAATTATTTGTGGAAAACAATAATATATATGTGTGTGTATTTTTTATCTTTATAGATGCTATATTTACAATAATGTATGTATTATAAGACAAATTAAGAATAATGTTTTGATCTTAAAAGGAAGAAAAGTACTGAATTTGGTTGTTTAGAAAGAAAATCTATGCTCACGTAGAAAGACATAGAGCCCCACTTTTTCCGTTTTGTAATTATTTGGCGAAAAGAAATTTGCTTATAGACTATGTTTAATGGGATTAACCATGTCCTCATTTTTCTTTTCATCCTCATACACTTTTAGCCTGCATTTAGTCTTGGTTACCAATATCATTTTTTAAGAGAAATGTAAGTACAGTGCTATATCTTACCTACATAAACTATTAATATTTTGAAGACAAATGTGAAACACACCACAAAAATGGTGAGATAAGAAACAAAAATGCAGTTTAGGAAGCCTCCTCCTTGCTTAAATGTTTAGAATATTTCTTCTCCAAAGACTGCATTTGCCTCAGTGATGTAAATTTTCCATCATGGTTGGCATAATATCTGTAAACATCTCACTAAATGCAAAATGGAGTTTACATTTATGTGCATACTAGCAGAAAAGAAGTAAACTATTCTCATTTGCATGTAGCTATGCTGTTCAAATGTCGCCAACCAAAATTTAGGAAAGAATTTGTTTTCACCCAGCATGTACATCTCACTTTTCTCTTGGCAAGGAAGCTGGTGTTAACGTTGGGTTTAGGTTTAACATTTACACCAGCGAAAATGTTTATGAATATTATGGAAAACTTATTTTAAACCTTGATTTCTTTTGAGCACATTTACATGCTGCGTGCTGATTAATAAATTAGGCACCAATCATGTGTAAATCAATGTAAATCACTAGTTTATGTACATAATATAAACTATGTAAACTTCATTTTTCATGCAGTGCCCAACTACTGCTAAGGTTTACTATGATTCTTAAGGAAAAAAAAATCAAATAAAAATAAATAAAAACTGAAACGTTTCACAGTTCAGAATCGGAAGAATTACGACTAAAGCTCCAAATATGAGGTTGCCTTAGCCAAAGGAAGCAGACCCACAGGAACAGTTCAAGGTTTATATCCTGCTCAAGTCACCTCTTTGGTCTTTCAGGATCTAAGTGGAGATTGTCCCAACTGTTGCTGTAGTTGTCTCACCCGACCCCAAAGCAAGGGAAATAGAGGGAAAGGTTTTAAGGGCTATATGTCTGCTGTATCCACTCCCAGCTATCTTCTTTTTACTCCTTTCTCACCATCTAAGATGTCTTATTTAAATAGCTCCAAGGAAGTGACCTAAACCTTGATGAGCAAAATATTACTCAGTTTTTATTTTCCATTCAACAAAAGCAGTGGGAAAGCTTGCCATCTGGATTCTAAGAAATTGTGCAATATAAAAAATGTTATATCCTCGAGAAATATCTTGCTGAGTCACCCTAGGAAATAACTACCTTTTATTTATCTGGTAGCCTAATGTTTCCACACATTTATCCTGAATATTGCAAGTGAGGGACTGAATCATTTTTAATTGGGAGTTATCTTTCTCAGGCATGTTCTCTTGGAGTCTTTTTGAAGTGCCTGACACGTGTAACAGGATGACATATATATCATTCCTACAATATGAACAACTGTTACATAAAAAATTATCAAGGAGATGATTTCAGGAAACAAGTGAACTTTCTGCAAAGACTTATAAAAATTTTAGGTCAAATTAACTTCAGGCTTTAAATGCACTAATCTACCTAAGAGAAAAAAAAAGAAAAAAAACAGGAAGGAGTTTTAAGGGCTCATGTGCCTGTTGTATCAACCCCCAAGTGTCTTCTTGGTACTGCTTCCTCATCATCTAAGATAAACTGACAACTTTAAAGTGAGGTAGAAGGTGTATTGAATTGGGAGTCAGGAGAATTGGGTTCTAACCCCAAGTTCAGCCACAAATAAAGCTGTGAGACATTGGCAAGTCATTTAACTTTCCTGAGTCTTGGTTTTCTCATCCTGAAAGTGAGGGATTCGGCTGACGTCTCTAAAATCTCTTTCAACTCTAACCTTTATTCTGAATAAGAATTTAATATTCACTTAGTGCTGTGCCCAGCACTGTTTGTAAACAGCAGCTGTTTGTTATCTCTAGTTTGGTCTCTGTATTCTCATCACTTCTCAGAACTATCATTCTACCGTCTTCATTTCTAAACCCAAAACTGCTAGAATACAGGGACTCTGGACTGGGTCTGTAAATTTTTTCTGATCAAAACTTTATAGCAGTGTAGAGAAGGGACACATTCAAATTACACTAAGGACATTGACATAGCTGGGGTTGTTTCCTTGTTTATATTATAAAACCTAAATGTGGAACTATATTCTAATAATCTTTCATAGGAAGGAAAATAGCCAGACTGGGTATTATGCATGTAACAAATGAGGACATTGTGCATAAGAAAGGAAACATTAGTTTTCTGTCATCCTGGGCCAAGTACCTCATTACAGTAAATGTGTGTCTTTGGAAACTCTTTGCTTGTGCTGATGGCGGTAAGCATGGGGTCCCAGGCAGGTTCAAAGGCTGAACTGTAAGAAATGGGCAAGACAATACATTTTGTTTTGGAAGGAATTTCTCATGGGATAAGTTTCCCAAAGCTTGAATTATAGGCTATGAAATAAAGCAAATAGATGGAGAGAAAACAAGTATTGTTTTCAAAAAGTACAAGTCAATTCTATTTAAAGAAGACAAGCTGAAAATAAAACAAAAATAAACACAATTTAGGAGGTTACAGAGTTGAAGACAGTATGAATTGTTGTGAAGGCCAAAATCAAATGTGAAAGTTAGGTTCTCTGAGAAAAGGGTAAGCAGAAAGGATGATTTCTCAAGCAATTAATAAGGAATTATTTTCTTGTGCCATGTTCTAGATGCATTGAGCACAGATCCTCTTGTCCTAAGCTGTCCTAGAGGCTCAGGTTAGCATCTATCCAAAGTTGTCCTTTGATTTTATTGTCTGAAAGAACAGAAGGCATCAGAGTTTCCAGTCACTGAAGAGTAGGGTTTGTTCATCACTTCCCAGCAATCACATCACTTTGTGTAGGTAAGGATATATGATGTGCTTAGATTACTTATGAAGCTCTCTCTAAGTGGGAGAATGACCTGTCCATGGGACAACTCCCCGTTTTCATGGTCATTTCAGAAGTACCTCTTTTTGGGCAGTGCTCCTGGATCTACTTCTACAGCCACATTCTACTCTGCACAATCCTCCCTATGTAAAGCCAGGCACAGTACAAATATGCTTCTTGCAAGTGAAGAAAACCCATGGAAGTCCTAGCTTCATGGCACGCTGCAGCAATCCCAAGCTACCAGGAGCCTCTTTTGAACCCACTTCCCTAAGTCTTTGCTCTTCACCAGAGAATGGAAATTGTTCATCCTGGTGAACTGTGGCCAAGTTCTGCTCCCTAAGTATTTACTTGGAGTAGGGAGGTTAAAGGGAAGAAATTCAGGGGGAGAGAAGCAAAAGAGAACACTTCCAACTCCCTCCCCCATCTCCCAATGCTCCCCACCTTCCTTATCACTGCTCTACTGAAGGGTGTATAAATCCTGCTCTTGGTTAGAATTCTCCTTATTAACAGTGTTATATACATATAAATATATATATAAATATATTCCTTTTTTCAGCCCTGTAGACATGAACTGATCTTCCCTTGAAGATACAAACACATGGCCATTTTTTGTTTGGGATTTTTTGTTTTTCAAGGTTTTTCATTTTTGTTTATTAGGTGGATTTTTTTCCCTGGGTACTAGCTCTGTGAAGGAGATAAAAAGCGCAATGTGTGTTAAAAAAAAAAAATTAAAATTAAAATGAAAAAAAGCTTTTTTTCTTTTCTTTTTAAATGTATTTAAATTCTGTTTCTCTCTTCTGTTACTTTACACGTATGAATGCTCTGCTCTTCTGTGATCTTAAAACAAAATGAAATAAACGTGAAAAGGAGATGTGTCTTCATTGACCTGTCAGTGATCTTGTGGTTGACTGCA